GGAAAGACTGCTCCCACTCAGGCAATTCTGACGTGGCGGCCCTTCTAATTTATATTCTCTAAATAATTCTTCATTTAGAGAAAACAGTCAGGGATTACAGTGAGGGAGGGTGACGTGCTGACGGGGACAGAGCTTGGCTTTTGATCATTCTCCCCTTAGCTCTGCCCAGGCAAGCGTCCCTAACTCAGGGTATCGGAACCGATCTCCCTTAGAGGATTATGTTTCAACCACCAGCCTCAGCGGTTTACTCAAATGTCCTTCCAGCCAAATGCAGAAGTCTCCCTGGGAGTAATTTTGGTGAAGTCAGCTTTTGCCTTTTTCATCACAGGCAGGCTTTAGTAGTTCCTCAAAACGTGCACCACAACTGCCCGGCTGCCAAACAGAAATGCTGATGCCTGGGCCCACTCTAGCCATTTGGCCTCGGCATCACGGTGCGGGAGCGTGGGGCGCAGACTCGCATTGTCACAGGAACCTCCCGGCCTTCCGAAGAGCCCCGCGCCGGGGCCTTTGTCTCGCACGTCGGCTGGGGCGGGAGCTAGGTTCTCGCAGCCTCCTCCCACCGCTCTGCGCCTTCTTTGTCCCTCCAGAAGCCGCCATCAAAGCTCAGCTCCTGATTAGGTTTCGGCCCCGCTGGCCGGCGCAGTCTCGGCGACTACCCCAGGCGGCCTGGCGCACGCGAGGATTCGCCGCGCCCCAGATGCAGGTGCCTCCCCTCCTTAGCCGCCGACCGACAGTGCACGCCGCGGCCGCCGGAAGTGACAGCGCCTGTCGTTGGGGAGCTCCCGCCCCTTCCGCCTCGGCGCCCCGCCCAGGCCTCGCCCCTAGGTGTTCCCGCCCCTCCCCCTCCCGTGTCGCTCGCTTTCTGTCAGCCTCTCTCCCTCTCCCTCTCCCCTCTCCTTCCTCTCGCTTCCTCTCTCGCACCTGAGCGTACGCACCTGCCCGGGCCCGGCTCCCTCCTCCTCTCCCCTCCCTCTTTCCCCGCCCGGCCGCGGGAGCCTCGTGGCTGCGTCACCGCCGCCCCCCCAGACAAGATGGACACCGCGGAGGAAGGTAAGTCGGCGACGCGCGGCGCCCGAGCCCTTGCGTCGGCGCCCGGGTTCGTACCCCGGCCAGGTCCGCGGCGCTCGAGGTGGGCTGCTGGATCGCGGCGGGGCGGACGCCTGGGCCGTTTGTCCACCCGCTGGGCCTCTGGGCCGGGGAGCGGAAGGTGACCCTCTGCGCGCCCCCCGCCGTTTCCCGCCCGCGCCGCCGAGGGGGGCGGGGACCCTGCCGGGCAGGGGCCGGGGCCGGGGTCGGGGCCTCGGGGCTACTGCAGGCCGGCGTGGCCTCCCTTGTCCCCGCCGTCGCGCGCTGGCCCAGAAAAGGGGGCCTCTGTCGCTGCCGTCCGGGGGCGTTTTCCGCACCCTTCCCCCACTGGGTTTTGTCTTTCTTTACGTCCTTCTGCCTATTGCTCGCCAGGCCCTACCCCCTCGCGACAGAACTTCTTTGTTGACTTTGAAACTTCGCGAAAAATACCCCGCCAGATGACGGCCGAGTGGAGTGAGCTGACCCCTGTTGAAAAGCCTGGTCCTCGGCTTGCCTGCCGCTCGAGAATCTGTTTACTAAACGGGGAGGCTCTTTTGTTGCGATCCATTTGGTTTTAAATCCTTGACACCTATAAGCAGGGTTCTGTTTGTTTTGTTTTGCGATTGCTTGTGTTTTGGATACGGTTACATTGAACAAACTGACCCTTGTAAAATGAATACTTAAGATATAAACGTCCACACCTTATGTCTCTTCAAACGCATTTTCTTACCCACTGAAGGTAGTAGATTATTTTTAACCAGCTGTGTTTTTAAATGAGTGGTGAGTTTATAGAGGAAATTACTAAATTTTGCTTTTTTTGATGTTCCGGTTATCGTGCAAATGCTTTTCTACTTTAGGTATATTTATGGGGGTATGAGCGTCTTTCAACCTTATGGGTTGCGATTTTGGCGATTTTAAACGAAAATGAATTATCAAACGCCGTCATGGAGTGCAATAATGAGTGAAAAAAGTTTGATATTATCTATGTAATGAGTTGATAACGACTTATTTTTTTTTAAAGAAGTCTTGCCTTTAATAAATACCTCAACTATAACATGTGGCACTTGATGTACATTCGCGTTCCATCTTCGTAAAAAGCCTGTGGAATAGGTAGGTATTATCTTTTATAGATGTGGAAATGTAAGGAAATTCAATTTTCCTTTTTCATTGGCAGACATATGTAGAGTGTGTCGGTCAGAAGGAACACCTGAGAAACCGCTTTATCATCCTTGTGTATGTACTGGCAGTATTAAGTTTATCCATCAAGAATGGTAAGTCATACTTTTAGAAAGTTATGTAAGTCCACTGTACTTATGAATCTATTTATAATTACAGCTTAGTTCAATGGCTGAAACACAGTCGAAAAGAATACTGTGAATTATGCAAGCACAGATTTGCTTTTACACCAAGTAAGTTCTTTAGACATTTTCACTGCATTTTTTGAAACTGTAAGTACTTTTTTTCCGCTTATAGTTTATTCTCCAGATATGCCTTCACGGCTTCCAATTCAAGACATATTTGCTGGACTGGTTACAAGTATTGGCACTGCAATACGATATTGGTTTCATTATACACTTGTGGCCTTTGCATGGTTGGGAGTTGTTCCTCTTACAGCATGTGAGTATTCATGCCTCTGATTGGAGTTATTTTGACTGTGTGCCATCATGCTCTTTTTCGGTAGGCCGCATCTACAAGTGCTTGTTTACTGGCTCCGTGAGCTCACTACTGACGCTGCCATTAGATATGCTGTCAACGTGAGTATTGAACCTCTGTGACGAATGTTGCAGGAGTAATTATATGTACTTTTTTTTTTAATAGGGAAAATTTGTTGGCAGATTGTTTGCAGGGTTGTTTTGTGGTGACGTGCACACTGTGTGCATTCATCAGCCTGGTGTGGTTGAGAGAGCAGATAGTCCATGGGGGAGCACCAATTTGGTTGGAGCATGCTGCCCCACCGTTCAATGCTGCGGGGCATCACCAAAATGAGGTAACTCCCCTACCCCAAAATTGATTTTACTTATCTAAATTTCTGGGCTTTTCTGTGATTTTAGGCTCCAGCAGGAGGAAATGGTGCAGAAAATGTTGCTGCTGATCAGCCTGCTAACCCACCAGCTGAGAACGCAGTGGTGGGGGAAAACCCTGATGCCCAGGATGACCAGGCAGAAGAGGAGGAGGAGGACAATGAGGAGGAAGATGACGCTGGTGTGGAGGATGCGGCAGATGCTAATAACGGAGCCCAGGGTAATGGCTGCTTGTGTGTCCTCACTCTTCAGAAGTAATCTTTAAATTGCAATTATATTTTCAGATGACATGAATTGGAATGCTTTAGAATGGGACCGAGCTGCTGAAGAGCTTACATGGGAAAGAGTAAGACCTTTTTCTGTCAAGTATCCTGGTGTAAATTAATGCTTATCGTTTTTGTTTATTTTAGATGCTAGGACTTGATGGATCACTAGTTTTTCTGGTAAGTAAAACTAATTTTTTTTTTTTTTTTTTGAATATGCTTTATTGATGCTTTTTTCCTTTAGGAACATGTCTTCTGGGTGGTATCTTTAAATACACTGTTCATTCTTGTTTTTGGTAAGTTGTGTTTGTGCTTTTTTTTTTTATAGGAGTTTTCATGGAATTTTTTCCCCCTTTTTAGCATTTTGCCCTTACCATATTGGTCATTTCTCCCTTGTTGGTTTGGGATTTGAAGAACACGTGAGTATAATACTTTTACAAAGTTACTTTCATTAAATTTTATTTACTTTTTTCTTATTTCCAGGTCCAAGCATCTCATTTTGAAGGCCTAATCACAACCATAGTTGGGTATATACTTTTAGCAATAACACTGATAATTTGTCATGTATCCTTTAATGAACCAACTTGGGTGTACACATACTCAGTTTTTCCTTGACCTGATGCTGTAGGGCTTGGCAACTCTTGTGAAATTTCATAGATCTCGTCGCTTACTGGGAGTCTGCTATATTGTTGTTAAGGTAATTCCTGTTATAACTTAAAATTGGAAATGGGTGATACTGATGACCTTTATTTTCACTTAAGGTCTCTTTGTTAGTGGTGGTAGAAATTGGAGTATTCCCTCTCATTTGTGGTTGGTGGCTGGATATCTGTTCCTTGGTAAGTTGAGTATTCATTATTGTATAATAGCAAGATTTCTCTTACCTGTCCTCTTTTGTCTCAGGAAATGTTTGATGCTACTCTGAAAGATCGAGAACTGAGCTTTCAGTCGGCTCCAGGTACTACCATGTTTCTGCATTGGCTAGTGGGAATGGTATATGTCTTCTACTTTGCCTCCTTCATTCTACTACTGAGAGAGGTAAGTCCACAGGGAAATGCTGATGCTGTACAGAATATTCATAGTATTTAAAATATATTTGCAGGTACTTCGACCTGGTGTCCTGTGGTTTCTAAGGAATTTGAATGATCCAGATTTCAATCCAGTACAGGAAATGATCCATTTGCCAATATATAGGCATCTCCGAAGATTTATTTTGTCAGTGGTAAGAAGATGTTTCCATTGTTTTTTTTTTTTATAGTGGTGTCATACCCTGTTTCCTTCTGCAGATTGTCTTTGGCTCCATTGTCCTCCTGATGCTTTGGCTTCCTATACGTATAATTAAGAGTGTGCTGCCTAATTTTCTTCCATACAATGTCATGCTCTACAGGTAAGTTTTAAAAATTTAGAATAGCTTTACTAACAATTCACATTATAAATCCTGCCTCTTTCAGTGATGCTCCAGTGAGTGAACTGTCCCTCGAGCTGCTTCTGCTTCAGGTTGTCTTGCCAGCATTACTCGAACAGGGACACACGAGGCAGTGGCTGAAGGGGCTGGTGCGAGCGTGGACTGTGACCGCCGGATACTTGCTGTGAGTATGGGCAGCTGACTCCTTGGACATGCTGAGACTTGTTACTGATGTAATTTTTGCACAGGGATCTTCATTCTTATTTATTGGGAGACCAGGAAGAAAATGAAAACAGTGCAAATCAACAAGTTAACAATAATCAGCATGCTCGAAATAACAACGCTATTCCTGTGGTGGGAGAAGGCCTTCATGCAGCCCACCAAGCCATACTCCAGCAGGGAGGGCCTGTTGGCTTTCAGCCTTACCGCCGACCTTTAAATTTTCCACTCAGGGTAGGTGCTATACAGACTTAATCACATATAGATATTTATGCACTCCTTATGTTTTACTTTGCAGATATTTCTGTTGATTGTCTTCATGTGTATAACATTACTGATTGCCAGCCTCATCTGCCTTACTTTACCAGGTATGAGCTTGTGCTAGCCTTCAGCTAATAGCCATGTCTCATTTATCAGCTTTTCTATTTTCAGTATTTGCTGGCCGTTGGTTAATGTCGTTTTGGACGGGGACTGCCAAAATCCATGAGCTCTACACAGCTGCTTGTGGTCTCTATGTTTGCTGGCTAACCATAAGGGCTGTGACGGTGATGGTGGCATGGATGCCTCAGGGACGCAGAGTGATCTTCCAGAAGGTTAAAGAGTGGTCTCTCATGGTATGTGTGTGTAATACAAGACTGATCTTGTACTTTAATGATGTGGGCTCCTGTTTCCTAATAGATCATGAAGACTTTGATAGTTGCGGTGCTGTTGGCTGGAGTTGTCCCTCTCCTTCTGGGGCTCCTGTTTGAGCTGGTCATTGTGGCTCCCCTGAGGGTTCCCTTGGATCAGACTCCTCTTTTTTATCCATGGCAGGTAAATGTATGTCTTTTGCTCATGTTATTTCAAGAAATATGTTAAATGGTTTTTAATTCCCTAGGACTGGGCACTTGGAGTCCTGCATGCCAAAATCATTGCAGCTATAACATTGATGGGTCCTCAGTGGTGGTTGAAAACTGTAATTGAACAGGTAAGCAAAATCAGTTTTCAGAGAAAGACATTCTTTGTTCTAATTGCTTTTTGTAATGTTTCAGGTTTACGCAAATGGCATCCGGAACATTGACCTTCACTATATTGTTCGTAAACTGGCAGCTCCCGTGATCTCTGTGCTGTTGCTTTCCCTGTGTGTACCTTATGTCATAGCTTCTGGTGTTGTTCCTTTACTAGGTACGTAATGCTGGTTGTGGAGCCTTGAAGGAACACTGAAAGTTTTTCTTTTTTGGTTTTCTAGGTGTTACTGCGGAAATGCAAAACTTAGTCCATCGGCGGATTTATCCATTTTTACTGATGGTCGTGGTATTGATGGCAATTTTGTCCTTCCAAGTCCGCCAGTTTAAGCGCCTTTATGAACATATTAAAAATGACAAGTAAGTCTGGCGTTCTGTTCGTCTCTTGTTTAAAGAGAGTAACCACCTTGTTTTTGCAACCTAGGTACCTTGTGGGTCAACGACTCGTGAACTACGAACGGAAATCTGGCAAACAAGGCTCATCTCCACCACCTCCACAGTCATCCCAAGAATAAAGTAGTTGTCTCAACAACTTGACCTTCCCCTTTACATGTCCTTTTTTGTGGACTTCTCTCTTTGGAGATTTTTCCCAGTGATCTCTCAGCGTTGTTTTTAAGTTAAATGTATTTGACTTGTGTTCTCAGCATTCAGAGAGCAGCGGTGTAAGATTCTGCTGTTCTCCCTGGATCTTCTGACATTACTGCTGTCTGAGATTTGTATATGTGTAAATACAAGTTCCTTGATACCCTAAAACCTTGGATTAAACAGAATGTGCATTGTACATCTTTAAACAAAATGTATATTAATTTATTAAATCTAGTTGTCACTTTATTTTGGACCTGCTGTGATCTCGACAGGAAACGTGCCACAGAGCAGTAGTGCGCAGGCAAGACTTTTCAGTGACGCCTTGTGGAACGCAGTTCATGATGTCCTAGCAGCTCTCACTAAGGGAACTGTACATTCTTTCTTTCTTGGCTATTCAGACCTTACCAAGAACGTTAAAGGAAACAAGTAGAAATCAGCAGTGGAGTGTCTGTGGTAAGAAAACATGAACTTTATGCTTCACTGTTAGTTGTTTGTGGAAGTTATTTTGTATAACACCAAAGCTGTTGTACATTTCCTACTGCCTGATTTTTTTCATGTGTCTGTGTTTGTAATATTGTATAGTATCTTGTGCTAGGTGAGGAAATTATTTTTAATTTTGATAATTTAATATTCCTAGTGTGATCAGCATTGGGAGTTGGGTTTCAGTGGGGCATGTCTATACTTAGAGAAAAAAAGTCCAAATGAAGATTTTCATGAGTCAGCCCCCCCGCCCGCCCCCACCCCACACCCACATCCTCTCTTTTCCACACACAACTATCTGTTTATTTTTTGTAGCAGTGGCCGAAAGTCCTGCAAGGTCATAAATCTTTCAGAGTGACATCACCAACTGTACTGCATCTTACTGGATTTAGGACTTCTGAGATGCTTGTGAAGTATAGATGTGGTTGTGGTCTTAGATTGACAGCATTAGAGAAGACTGGTTAGAACATCTGGTCTCGCTGGTTAGTGCCTCGTTGGCTGAGGACTAGGTGTGCATTTCTCCTAGCTTTTCATCAGGAAATCCCAAAGTTTCCAAAGCTTTTTGTTTACAGAATAAAACTTCAAATAAAACCAATTCATTATTTGTCCAGAAGGAAGCTTGGCTGAGCTGGCCTTTTAACATAGGAATGTATTTCGTTGGAAACATTCTGAAAAATCTCAGAGAACTGAACCCTTACAAACTTTGTTTTCCCTCATAACCAAAGCTTCAGGTTAGAAGTTTAGAAAAATAGAATGGTTGGGTACATGATCTAAATGTTTAATGCTAAAGGTATATCGTAAGGGTAGTGTTTGTTTTTGAACGATAATTTAGAAGTTCTCATAGAAAGCGTATAACATAGGTCTTCAGAAACTATAAAAGAATTTTCATATAGTATTAAAATCCATAGACTAAAATCTGAGAATTTTTTAACATATGCAAGTCAGCCAAACATAAGCTACCAAAATAAAGAGCAATGTGTTCTGGCTGTTTTATACTTCAACAATTTTTTCCCTAAGTGGTAAGCAATTACTTTAAAACATATTTTTAAAAACATCGGTATCGGGAGCTGCGGTGGCTCCGGCCGGTTGTCCTGGCACACAAGGAGGCGAGGCTATGCGTTCGAGGCCAACCTAGGCAAAATTGGAAAAAAAAAAAAAAATCAGTATCAGAAATAATGCTTGACATAGGATTCAGTGTTATACTCTTTGGCACTTTAGAGCAGCCTTTTCTCTCATTTGAAATAAGGTCTTTGTTAGCCCTACCTTTACTCAGAAATTTAGTCCTACTATAAAAAATTAGGATTTTAAAATATAATGCTGCCTGTCATAGTGTATTTCTAAATTGCTCTCTTTGGGAGAAAAACATTATTATTGAATTGAGCATATAACTATATAACTATATAACTATATATATATATATATATATATATATATATATATATATATATATATATATATATATATTTTTTTTTTTTTTTTTTTTTTTTTTTTTTTGCCCCCGAGACAGAGTCTTACTCTGTTGCCCAGGCTGGAGTGCAGTGGCACGATCCTGGTTCACTGCACCCTCTGCCTCCCAGGTTCAAGCGATTCTCCTGCCTCAGCCTCCCAAGTAGCTGGTACTACAGGTGCGTGCCACCACACCTGGCTTATTTTAGTTATTTTAGTAGAGATAGGGTTTCACCATGTTGGCCAGGCTGGTCTCGGAACTCCTGACTGCAGGTGATCCGTCCTCCTTGGGCTCCCAAAGTGCTGGGATTATAGGTGTGAGCCCCCACGCCTGGCCAACTTGATTATATTAATTTTGGGTTTTTTGTTTTGTTTTGTTTTGTTTTTTAATTTTTCAAAGAATTTGTGGATCTTGGTATAAAGTCATTGGAACATATCTGTTTTAACAGCAAGAGATCCTAGGCAGATACTTCAAAAGGTTAAAAATTCTTAATCCTACAGAATTTTAAATGAATCTTATCAATGTTTTGTAAACAAACAATATGAATGGCCAAAAAATTGCCCTCCATTTTACTGGCAGGTAATTTATATTGTCTTACTTAAGAATTCTCCCCTAGTTTTTCAATTGTACTTTATCGTGTTGTTTTCAATGAGATAAGTATTTTCATAGGGAAAGCATTTTCCAGCATAATATTTGCTTGGGTAGCATCCGGGTTTTAGTATTTAACCAAGAGCCTTTTAAATATTGAAAACCCATAGTTCAGAAAATGTTAGTATTGCTGCCCTTCTTCACATAAATTTTTTTTTAAATTATACTATTATTTTGCTTAATTTTATATTGGGTTAAAACAACCTTCAAGAAGGTTAACTAGGAAAGAAGACCTTTTTGTTTTATTTTTACTATTTATATATAGAAGACAAATCAGCATTTGGTGATAGTTTTACATGACCAGTTATCAAACGGTCATAGTATGAAGTGTGCAGTTGTTCATTATTAGTAAATTATGTTTGATTTTTAAACTATTTAGTACTAATAGTTGAGATGAAAACTGAAGAAAAATGCCAATGTGACGTTTGTGTATAGCTAGCCTTAAAAAACTTCCCATGTTTTTAGGTGACTTTTTTCCCCCTCTTAGTACTCTGGAGAAACAATGAAGATGGGCCATCTCAATTCCAGATGTAAACAAAAAGTAATTTTTATTTCAACATTTAATGTAACTGCTATTATTGTGGATTCTTGTCTTGTGTATTTTCTTTCCCTTATTCAAGTAATATAGAATAACTTTCCTTAAAATGATTTGATCCAAGATACGTCATTTCTGTATTGGCAAAATGCCACTATTAAAGTGTAATTCTTGAATTTAGGTTGAATTGATGACTTTTTAAAACAAAACAAACACTGGACAGTTCTACATTGTATTGCGTTTGCGAATGTGCGTGAACACACGCACACGTGCAGGAGAATGTAGTGCCATAAGAACACTGGCGCTTTTTAAAACTTTCCAAGCTAGCTACTTATTTTCATTTTCAGGGTTGAGTACTCTAAGCTCTCTACTTACTGTGAGAAGTTTTCTACATTGTAAAATTAAAAGATTATATTTAAAATACTTCTTTAGGATGTTATTCAGCCATCAAAAAAAAACCCAACTAAAATGTCTTACCAGTAAAGTATTATTAAAAGCCTCATTTGTGGAGATTCGCTGACTTCCTTGGTTAAGCTGTCTTGTATTTACTTAATTTGTCCCCTCAACCAGGTGTTTTCTTTTCAGCCTGTTACTGTCCTGTGCCATTTTTAAAAATAGCCATCATGAGTAAGGGCTTCTTTAAAATAATCCCTGACAATATCTTTGGCATTAATACGACATAAAGACAAGACAGTATATGTATGTTTTCATTCCTGTTTTGTACGAGTGCCTCATTTTGTAGTCATGAAAGTAACATAGTACCTTAAATAAAAATGTAATGACTAATCTAAGGTCTAGGAATAACTATTGTAGAAGCTAAGTAGAACACTTAGTTTGGGGTGTCAATTTTCTATCAACGCAAACACCTTAGGGTACCCAGACCAATTTTATGTATATATATTCTGAAATGCTCCCTTTTTAATGTGGTCATTTGTTGCCTTCTAAGTTGAGAGGACAAAACTGAATAAAGTGAATGTTAATTGTAGTCTAGTTTTTTTGTTTGTTTTTGTGTTATTGCAAGATTGCTTTAAGATTGCAGAAATATGCATTATTAGCCAGCATAGATAATCCAGATGTTATAATAGGAAGGAAAAACAACTCCAGTTAAATGTGACTGTGGCGACTCCCTTTTATGTATACATTTAAATGCATAGTTGCAGAGGACACATCCCTCCCCTTCTGTCTCCCTAACTTGAACTGTAGACCGTCCTCACTGGGAAGAGTAAGGCCCCACATTTTGTGCAATAGCAAGCTACTGCCCACTTCTGCATGTCTGCTACGAGATCAGAAAGTCAGTTTCACTAAGGTTGTCTTTTAGCTGAATACTTAGAGTAAAACCAATCAAATCCATTGTACATACCTGACCATATGTCCCAGATAAAAAGGAAAGACTTGCGTGATGTTTTTTTCCTTCTGAGTGCCCTGAGGAGATCCTTTTGCTTCAGACTATTTCTAATTTTTCTTTGTTTATAGGTTCAGAATTTTTTCCATGATTGTTTTCCCCCAAACAAGTGCATTTTTAATTACTTTAAATGCAGGGGTGATAGAGGAAATGCTATTCGAACCATAGACATCTTTAATCTGTGAAGCTGAAATTTTTCAGCAAAGGAAATTGCATGGTCAAGTTCAGAAACTGGCCATTAATTTCCCCCTTCCGCTCCACAGTTCATAGCTACTCTTGTTGCAAACATGTAGTGATAAGGAGAACTAACGTATCAAGGGGCTGAGAGGGTAACGTTCCCCTCCTCCTCCATGTTTTTATTTTGGTGTCTGTTTTGTTTCTAGCACTGTATTTAGTACTGTAGTTGAATGAGGTATGATGTCTCCCTTCAAGGAACTCAGAATGGAACAGAAGCATGAGCAAAAGATTGTATTACAGAGGTATGAATAAAATGCCATGGGGAACACAGAGAAAGGTTCACCCGGGAGAGATGGCCTAGCCACTTCCTTAGTGACTGTTTGGTATATGTAGGTCCCCCTGCCATTACTCTTTCAGCCTTCTGCAATCTAGTTCTACTTAGTCACACACTTCTCTAAGACCACTCATACGTAAACACTACGTAGAGGCCCCTTTTTGCCTCATTTTACATTGTTTAGTTATCATTTTGAAACTTTTCTTCACATATGTAACAGTGCCGGAGTTTTTCTGCTTCTCTGTGTTTGTTCAGTAACTCTTCTTTAGGATACACCTAAAGATGAGAAGCTTCATACCCAGTACTCCTCTTCATTCACTCATATGTTTTTGGGATCAGTCCCTTCTGCTGGCTGTGCATTGGTCTAATGGAACAGAATAGAGTCCAGAAATAACCCAACATGTATGTGGACAACTGGTTTTTGACAGAGGTGCAAAGGTCTTGAAAAAATGATGCTGGAATAATTGGGCATCAGATGCAAAATTAAAAACAAATTGATCCATATCTTAACACTGGCAAAGATTAAAGTCCAAATGGATTATAGTTCCCCAAAACTGTATAATTTCTAGAAGACAACAAGGAAAACGTGTTCAGCCTTGGGTTAGGAAAAGATTTCTTAAATCCAACACCAAAAGCACAATCCATGAAGGAAAAATCGATAAATTGTACTTTATCAAAATTGAGAACTTCTCTTTGAAAGGTACCATAAGGAGAACAAAAAGACAAGCTGTAGAGTGGCAGAAAAATATTTGCAAAACATTTCTGATAAATGAGTTGCATCTAGATTACATAAAGAAGTCTCAAAACTGAACAAGTAAACCCATTGTTTACTTAATCGCTGTTTCTCCTGAGCTTGCTGCCTCTGCCCCTGCTCTCTCTCCTTTTCCATTTGTTTTCAACATTGAATCCAGAATGTTCTTCTTGAGATCCAAGTCAGATCACACCAACCCTCAGAACTCTCCAATAGACGACCATGGCACTCAAAAGTCCACAATAGCCTTCAATGCTGGGCAAAACATGAAGCACCCCTTTTCTCCCTTCTCTGACCCCATCACCTCTGTGTTCACCCTGCTCCTGCCGTCCTCCCTGCCTCCAAAACAGGTCAGGCCTTCGTGCCTTTGCACTTACTATTTGCAATACCCAAATGTTCTTCAGGCTCTTTAGCCTCTTCATTTCTTTCCTGAAGTGTCATTCTCACTGAGGCTTATCTAAAGCTGCAGCTACTGGGGCATTCCTGTCTCATCTCCCTGCTGTATTTTGTACTCCCGGCTCTCTTTTGTACTTTTAAACATACTATATGGTTTACCTTTGTTGTTTATATTTGCATGTTGTTTCCCACTTGAATGTAAGCTCCAAAGATTTTATTTTTTTAAACTGAATTATTACTGTATTCCCAGAACAATTCCCTGGCAAATATTTGGTACTCAATAGTAATGCTAAGTTAGTAAATAAATGATGAATTTAGAATCAAAATAATGTGTCTATGGCCAAAATAAAACCTGAAATCCCTGTCCTATTTCCCAGAGGTAACTGCTGTTAATAGTTTAGTTGTGTGCTTCCAGACATACCTTCACAGAATCATTTATCACAATAAAGGTGTCATACTATGCAGATTGTTTGACAAGATGCTTTTTTTCACTTTA